TCGTTTACCACCACATCATGGCTGTCTGCCCCTCTACATCCGCACACGGAGCTCTAACGCATGCTTGTTAAACAGCCTTCGTAATAGTCTTTAAAGATCAACCACACTGTTCCCACGTAACCCTACCTCCCAGGTAGGGTTCCCCCAGTAACACTTTCACACATAACTTATTTACTGTTCCTTTTACTTCTGGAAGATTCCGAGAGGAAAGATTGCTGGGTCAAAGGTCACACGCGTTTTCAATTTTAATAGCTATTCCTGGATTACCTCCTCAAAGGGCTCTAACAACTCGCATTGCTCTCAGCGTGTGAGAGGGTCCTTTGCTCTGAAGGGTCTTCTAAAATATTTGTTCAATCGTTACTTAGCAGGGGCTGGGAGTAACGGATTTTATTTTATTTTATTTTATTTTTTGAGACGGAGTCTCGCTCTGTCGCCCAGGCTGGAGTGCAGTCGCGCAATCTCGGCTCACGGATTTGCTCTTTTAAAGGACATACCCTTTTATGTTTAAATGAAGGAACTCATTGATGCACCGAGGCGAAAGGAACCTTTAATTAAGTGCGTCTTCTATGCGGAGTGATCGCTTTTGTCACTTGTTCGAGGGGTGAGAGCTCCCGTCAGTTGTCCCTGTTTCTGTGAGCCGTCTACGAAGCCCGGGCTTGGCCTGGGCGACGCTGAGCGGCTTTAACCGGCGGCGTCCAGCCGGCTCCGCCAGCGCTGCCGCCGCCCTCGAGGCTCCCTCTGACTGAAGGCGCGCTGAGCATCGCGGCATTAGGGGCTCCTGGTCCCTCAAACATCCAGGGAAGCCATTTTCAGGGACTAGGTACTGACCCCCGCGAGCCGCCACAGCCACAGCCCGCGCTCCGGGCCGAACGCCCGAGCTCAAGAGCTCCCGAGCTTCCGTCGGGCGGCGGCCTCACAGCTGGGGGCCCTGAGGCGGAAGGCGCAGCCGCTCAGCTGCGGACCGGGGGCGTGGCGAGGGCGCACAGGTTCTGTTTTTCGCCGGCCCGGGGCCGCTTTCGGTTTCGTTTCCCGCCGGCGTCTCCACCCTGCGAGAGCCGCCCGCCAGCCAGCGTCCGCCGCCGTCCGCGTCGCGCCACCCGCGGTCCGACGGGAGCAGGCCCAGCGGCCATGGCCCAGGCCGGCGTCGTCGGTGAGGTCACCCAGGTGCTGTGCGCGGCCGGGGGCGCCCTGGAGTTGCCCGAGCTGCGGCGCCGCTTGCGGATGGGCTTGAGCGCCGACGCGCTGGAGCGGCTGCTGCGGCAGCGTGGGCGCTTCGTGGTGGCGGTGCGGGCGGGCGGCGCAGCCGCGGCCCCGGAGCGCGTGGTGCTGGCCGCCTCGCCGCTGCGCCTGTGTCGCGCGCACCAGGGCTCCAAGCCGGGCTGCGTGGGGCTCTGCGCGCAGCTCCACCTCTGCAGGTTCATGGTCTACGGCGCCTGCAAGTTCCTGAGAGCCGGGTAAGGCGCCGCGCCGGGAGCGACGGCGGGCGCGACATATAACACCAGCTCTGCTTCTTTGCAGGAAGAACTGTAGGAATAGTCACAGCTTGACAACCGAACACAACCTGAGTGTGCTGAGAACTCATGGCGTTGACCACCTGAGCTATAATGAGCTATGCCAACTCTTGTTTCAGAACGACCCCTGGCTTTTGCCAGAAGTGAGTGCCAGGGGAAGTCTGGGTTCCACAGCGAACTGGTGGTTTTTTCCCTCTCTGTCAACAGATTTGCCAACATTACAACAAAGGAGATGGACCCCACGGCTCTTGTGCCTTTCAAAAGCAGTGCATCAAGCTCCATATCTGCCAGTATTTTTTACAGGGGGAATGCAAGTTTGGCACTAGCTGTAAGAGATCCCATGATTTCTCTAATTCTGAGAATCTGGAAAAATTGGAGAAGTTGGGTATGAGCTCAGACCTGGTGAGCAGGCTGCCTACCATTTATAGAAATGCACATGACATCAAGAATAAGAGCTCTGCCCCCAGCAGAGTGCCTCCTCTTTTTGTCCCACAGGGGACTTCTGGTAAGGCTGGTGGGGAGTGGTAAGGCTGGTGGAGCTGACATATCTTTGTGGTGTTTCTTTGCAGAAAGAAAAGACAGTTCAGGTTCTGTGTCCCCAAACACTCTTAGCCAGGAGGAGGGTGATCAGATCTGTTTGTACCATATCCGGAAAAGTTGTAGCTTTCAAGGTAAGTTGGAAGAGGCTCCTTCATTCCACTTGAGCTATCTTACTCCTTTATGTTTTTATTTCAGATAAGTGCCATAGAGTTCATTTCCATTTGCCGTATCGATGGCAATTCTTGGATAGAGGCAAATGGGAGGATTTGGACAACATGGAACTTATTGAAGAGGCATATTGCAATCCCAAAATAGAAAGGTAGGAAATATGTCCCTTGTCTCTGCTTTGTGATTTTCAGTCTGCTGCTGTTTTTCTTCTGTAGGATCCTGTGCTCTGAGTCAGCCAGTACCTTTCACTCTCATTGTCTGAACTTTAACGCCATGACTTACGGTGCTACCCAGGCTCGCCGCCTCTCCACGGCCTCCTCTGTCACCAAACCTCCACACTTCATCCTCACCACTGACTGGATTTGGTACTGGAGTGATGAGTTTGGTTCTTGGCAGGAATATGGAAGACAGGTAAGTGTGATGGAAAGAGGGTGAATGTTTTGATGCTCCCTGGCCTCCATCTTCCCCACCACAGGACTGTCCACCAGGAGCACCTCTGAAATGTGGCGTGGGTGCCACCAGCGTTTTTCCTCATCACGCAGTTTCTTGCCTTCATAAAGTGTCTGGCTTTCCATCGCAGGGCACGGTGCACCCTGTGACCACTGTCAGCAGTAGCGACGTGGAGAAGGCCTACCTGGCCTACTGTACACCGGGGTCTGACGGCCAGGCAGCCACCTTGAAGTTCCAGGCCGGAAAGCACAACTACGAGTTAGATTTCAAAGGTATCCTGTGCCCTGCCCTCGCCCAGCAGAGCTATATTTTTTCACTGGTTATGTTTTTTTTCAGCCTTCGTTCAGAAAAACCTGGTCTATGGCACAACTAAAAAGGTTTGCCGCAGACCCAAATACGTGTCTCCCCAGGATGTGACGACCATGCAAACCTGGTAGGTTGCAGTGGGGGGCTTGGTACTTAGGAATGTCTACGTGTTTTTGTTTACATTTTTGTAGCAATACCAAGTTTCCAGGCCCGAAGAGCATCCCAGACTATTGGGACTCCTCTGCCCTGCCAGACCCAGGCTTTCAGGTAGGGGACGCATGCGCCTGGGGCTGGACAGGGGTAATGCATTAAAAACATTTGCCCCTTGCAGAAGATCACCCTTAGTTCTTCCTCGGAAGAGTATCAGAAGGTCTGGAACCTCTTTAACCGCACGCTGCCTTTCTACTTTGTTCAGAAGATTGAGCGAGTACAGAACCTGGCCCTCTGGGAAGTCTACCAGTGGTGCGTTGGGGCTCGCTCTTGGTGGGCTGGTGTGCCCCCAGCACACATTCTTCTGTGATTCTAGGCAAAAAGGACAGATGCAGAAGCAGAACGGAGGGAAGGCCGTGGACGAGCGGCAGCTGTTCCACGGCACCAGCGCCATTTTTGTGGACGCCATCTGCCAGCAGAACTTTGACTGGCGGGTCTGTGGTGTTCATGGCACTTCCTACGGCAAGGGTAAGGCATGACTGGCCTCCACCAGCAAAACCTCCACCAGCTGAGCCCTCGTGTGTCATTTCAGGGAGCTACTTTGCCCGAGATGCTGCATATTCCCACCACTACAGCAAATCCGACACGCAGACCCACACGATGTTCCTGGCCCGGGTGCTGGTGGGCGAGTTCGTCAGGGGCAATGCCTCCTTTGTCCGTCCGCCGGCCAAGGAGGGCTGGAGCAACGCCTTCTATGATAGCTGCGTGAACAGTGTGTCCGACCCCTCCATCTTTGTGATCTTTGAGAAACACCAGGTCTACCCAGAGTATGTCATCCAGTACACCACCTCCTCCAAGCCCTCGGTCACACCCTCCATCCTGCTGGCCTTGGGCTCCCTGTTCAGCAGCCGACAGTGAGCGCACAGGAGTGTTCCAGGCCTTTCACCTGCTCTGCCTTGAAATGGCTATTTGGGCCTTTCCTTTTCTTTTTAAACAGAAACTTTTAATGAACTGTTCTCTTAACATTGACCTCTCAATGAAGTTATGTTCTTAATCTCTTGCTAATAATGATTTTTACTTTTAAGTCACTTTTGGGTTCACTAGTGGATTAACCAGAAGTGATTGTAGTTGAGTCCAGTTTTGCTTTTTAATAATGTGTTGAAGTTTTAGTTTTTACTCTTTGTTGACTTTGCTGCTTATTGGCACCAGGGACAGAGTTTCTAGATACAATTTTATGGATTGGTTTTAATTTTTATGAGTTTGTCTCTGCAGTGATTCGGTTTCTCAGAGTCTCATGGCATCATAGTTTTTCCAGAATGACACAGTAGCCACCGGTGGATGACAGCCCACGGGCGGCACAGTCACTTCTGCCTGTTGCTCTGACACCAACCCAGGCAGCTCTGCTGTGGCTTCTCCTGGGCTCTGGCATTAGTTGGTCTGTGTCACATTGTCAGAACAGGTGGCTGCTGTGTGGTGCCATCGAGTCCCTGCTGGTTCCCCTTGTCCTGGGAGGGTCACCCATTGCCCAAGGAAGTGCATCCACCTGGCAGGTGACCTGGAGGAGTAGCTTCCCCGAGGACCCCCAGGCTTGGCCTGTGATTGCGCAAACCCACATTTCCTAAGCACACTGGACACCCTTCGAGTGTGGGTTTTAACATCCCTGTGAGATTGAATACTTGTGCCACACATGTCACAAAAGAGTATGGAAATAAAAGAAAATTTATCCGAAGTGGATGAAGACTGAAGCTCATTTTTCTGCGT